GTGTACTTAAAAAACCTAGATGGTACAGCCTGCTACGTACCTAGGCTAGATTATTACACAGTGGTTAAGTATTTGTGTATCTAACATAAAAAGGTAGAGTAAAATTACAGTTTAAAAGATAAAAAATGGTACACTTGTATAGAGTACTTAACATGAATGGAGCTTGCAGGACTGGAAATTTCTCTGTGTGAGTTGGTGAGTGTGAAGGCCCAGGACATTACTCTACACTACTATAGACTTTATAAAGACTGTACACTTAGGCTATGCTAAATTTATTTTTGAAATGTTCTTTCTTTTAATAATAAATTAATAAATTAACCTTAGCTTACTGTGGCTTTTTAACCTTACAAACTTTTAAATGCTTTAAAGCTTTTGGATTCTTTTGTAATAACACTTAGCTTAAAACACATTGTATAGCTGTACAAATTTTTTCTTTATATCGTTATTCTATATTCTATTTTAAATAGAAAAAATTATTTTAAAAATTTTTATTTTTTAAACTTTTAAACTTTTTGTTAAAAACTAAGACATACAGGAGATCAAGACTATCCTGGCTAACACGGTGAAACCCCATCTCTACTAAAAATACAAAAAAAAATTAGCCAGGCGTGGTGATGTGCACCTGTAGTCCCAGCTACTCCAGAGGCTGAGGCAGGAGAATGGCATGAACCCAGGAGAATGGCATGAACCCAGGAGTCGGAGCTTGCAGTGAGCCGAGATCGCACCACTGCACTTCTGGGCAACAGAGCGAGACTCTGTCTCAAAAAAAGAAAAAAAAAAAAAAGAAAAACTAAGACATAAACACACACATTAGTTAGGCCTACACAGAATCAAGATCATCAATATCACTCTCTTCTACCACCACATCTTGTCCCATAGGAAGGTCTTCAGGGGCAATAACAGGCAAGGAGCTGTCATCTCCAAGATAATGGTGCCTTCTTCTGGAATACTTCCTATAGAACCTGCCTGTGGTTATTTTAGTATATATATATATGAGATACACTCTAAAATAAAGATTAAAAGTATAATGTGGTAAATACATAAGCAAAAAGTACCATAGTAGTTTATTTTCATTATCAAGTATTATGTACTGTGCATAATTGTACCTGTTATACTTCTATATGAATGGCAGTGCAGGTTTGTTCACACCAGCATCACCACAAACACATGAATAATGCATTGTGCTATGACTTTAAGATGGCTGTGATGTCACTAGACCACTAGGTGATAGACATTTTTTTAGCTCTATTATAACCTTATGGGACCACCATTGTATATTCAGTCTGTCATTGACCAAAACATGTTTATTTGGCACATGACTGTATTTATAGAATTGTTGCAAGTGTGTGACCTGAAACTAACTGTAGTGGTCCACTGACTTTTGGAAAGGATTCTTAGAATCTGTATGATTTTCACCTCTGTAGTGTTTATTTACATGAACCAGCTCACATGCCAACAAATGCATCAAAAAGCCTGCTTTTCCTGATGGGGAGACTATCATCACTTATTTCATCAGGTAGGATATCATGTTTAAAAGTTCTTACCTTAAAAACATAAAATTTTGATAATTCTGTTTTTAGATTGTACCAGTAAAAATTTAAGTTTAAACAACCAAACACTGAGAGTGGAACCAGGAGAAGTGAATTCTCACTCCAAGGGCAAAGGTAGGGCCAGAAATGGGGACTAAGCCAAGAGGTTCTTCAGAGTAATTGATGCTAATTCTTTTAGGCTTTCCACCTGGTACCACCTTCCCAAATGGAGCCAGTGAGTGGGCATTCCAAGGCGCCCAGCACCATATTAATTGAGAATGGAACTTACGTTTCATTTTCAGGTAGGTATCAGTATCGGGAAAGTTGTAAAAACAAATTATTTTATTTTCTTTCATATCTGACCAGGAAACTTCATGGTGTTATGGTCAACTTGCCGCACAACCGTGTTCAAATCTGTCACCAACAGGTTCATTAAAAACCTGGCCTGCTCGGGGATTTGTGCCAGCCTGGTCTGTGTGCCCTTCGACATCATCCTCAGCACCAGTCCTCACTGTTGCTGGTGGATCTACACCATGCTCTTCTGCAAGGTCGTCAAATTTTTGCACAAAGTATTCTGCTCTGTGACCATCCTCAGCTTCCCTGCTATTGCTTTGGACAGGTAAGATCAGGTAGCCAGGAGCTAACTTTTTTTGTGGAATTAATTTTGTTTGTGTATCTTGCAGGTACTACTCAGTCCTCTATCCACTGGAGAGGAAAATATCTGATGCCAAGTCCCGTGAACTGGTGATGTACATCTGGGCCCATGCAGTGGTGGCCAGTGTCCCTGTGTTTGCAGTAACCAATGTGGCTGACATCTATGCCACGTCCACCTGCACGGAAGTCTGGAGCAACTCCTTGGGCCACCTGGTGTACGTTCTGGTGTATAACATCACCACGGTCATTGTGCCTGTGGTGGTGGTGTTCCTCTTCTTGATACTGATCCGACGGGCCCTGAGTGCCAGCCAGAAGAAGAAGGTCATCATAGCAGCGCTCCGGACCCCACAGAACACCATCTCTATTCCCTATGCCTCCCAGCGGGAGGCCGAGCTGCACGCCACCCTGCTCTCCATGGTGATGGTCTTCATCTTGTGTAGCGTGCCCTATGCCACCCTGGTCGTCTACCAGACTGTGCTCAATGTCCCTGACACTTCCGTCTTCTTGCTGCTCACTGCTGTTTGGCTGCCCAAAGTCTCCCTGCTGGCAAACCCTGTTCTCTTTCTTACTGTGAACAAATCTGTCCGCAAGTGCTTGATAGGGACCCTGGTGCAACTACACCACCGGTACAGTCGCCGTAATGTGGTCAGTACAGGGAGTGGCATGGCTGAGGCCAGCCTGGAACCCAGCATACGCTCGGGTAGCCAGCTCCTGGAGATGTTCCACATTGGGCAGCAGCAGATCTTTAAGCCCACAGAGGATGAGGAAGAGAGTGAGGCCAAGTACATTGGCTCAGCTGACTTCCAGGCCAAGGAGATATTTAGCACCTGCCTGGAGGGAGAGCAGGGGCCACAGTTTGCGCCCTCTGCCCCACCCCTGAGCACAGTGGACTCTGTATCCCAGGTGGCACCGGCAGCCCCTGTGGAACCTGAAACATTCCCTGATAAGTATTCCCTGCAGTTTGGCTTTGGGCCTTTTGAGTTGCCTCCTCAGTGGCTCTCAGAGACCCGAAACAGCAAGAAGCGGCTGCTTCCCCCCTTGGGCAACACCCCAGAAGAGCTGATCCAGACAAAGGTGCCCAAGGTAGGCAGGGTGGAGCGGAAGATGAGCAGAAACAATAAAGTGAGCATTTTTCCAAAGGTGGATTCCTAGCAAGGATTGTAAATTCTTGGAAGCAACGGGGAGCTTCCATATTCCCACCAGAGTGTGGGAATGCTGTGGCCATGTGATTGTATGATCTCCTTGCAACTCAGTGTGAGTTGATTCCTCCAATATGGGCCAGATGCTTTTGAATGATAGGGAAATCTACATAAAATCCAGTGTCCTCTTTATTGAGGGAGTATATGTATCCATCTCAGTGATCCATGTCCTTAGTGAAGTCCACATTATTCTCTGTGGGGACAAGAGCTGGGCAGTTTTGAATGGGTCTTGAGGTGGGTACCCCATGTGCACTTTCTGAGGATGCCTCACTTCCCTGGGCTCTGCAGAGAACACACAGAGAGAAGACTTTCAGAGCTCACAGGAGCAGGGAGCAGGAGCACTCTAAGGGAATTCCAAGATCATGATGGAGCATGGTGGCTCCAGAGAAAATGCCTGTTTGATGAACTTAAACATGTCAAACATTTTCTGTTGAGAAGGTAGGGATTTGGTGTCTTACACTGTTTCTCTGGAAGCCCCAGTCATATGACTCACTGTTTCTCCTGATACCCTTCGTCCCTTTCATTGGGATGTAGGTAAGGAATGACGATTCCTCACCTATGGTACACATGGCGATAGATGTGCCCGGGAGTAAGGGAGATATTTTGTCCTTGATAATTCTGATTTTCCCTTGGCATCACCAACGCCTCAGAGAGATACACCTGCACCCTCCAGTCAGGGTCAGTGTTGGCTGGAAAACACTGAAAAGTCTTCGCTCTGTCTTTCACCTTAAATTGTGTTTTCTCAACAAATGAGAGAGAAGCTTACGGGGGAGATGCCTGAGAGATGCCTATGGCGCTGTAGTTTTTTTTTCTTCCCTATGATCTCACATGAAAGGTGCTATGTAACAACCAGTATGAGTCAAATATATTGAAAAAATCATCTTATGCAAACTTTAGGAATTAAAAGGTATTTTTAAAATGGAGAGTTAGTGTAAGCTGGGTCCTTTGGAAACATCAAACTGAAAAGGCCTGATTTGGAAAGGTGACTCTGCCCAAAAGGTTGGCAAGAATCTGACAAAGATGGTTTCCTTCCGAGGAAGACTCCGGAACTCAGGTGTGGCCAGTCTCCTTTTCAGTCTGTTTGTACAGCTGCGGTTCTCTCTTAATTTTGGACACAGAGGAGGAACAGAACAGGGAGAAATAATCATTGTAGAGTGCCAAGGCAACATCTGACCCAGATGAGCTCTTCACTTCCTCCTTCCCTGTCGTTGTAGAGCCAGACTGGGTAGAAGAGGGAGGGCAGTGTCCTCAACTCATCAGCCTCACAAGCAATTTGGGACCCCTCTGGGGTGGATTTCACCAGGTTGAATTAGAACCGCAGATAATACTTCCCTGTTAGTGAGGACAAACCAAGCGCCAGCTCTGCCCTTTTCTCTAGAGTGTTGTGTTCTTGCTCTTGGTACTTACAGGAGCTAGTCTGGTGCCTTGAGCAAGCTTGAAGGGAAGTGGGTGTCCTCACCAGCAAACTTCCACATCTCAACTCGTGCCCTCTTTTGGCCACACTGGCCCCGTCTCTTGGAGGGAGCCCAGACCCTGTAGGGAGTTTTGTTTTCCTTTCTTCTCTTGGGTGTGGTGTCTTGTGTTTCTGAATGTGAACCCAAAGACCCTACCCCTGGAGAGGAAGCACCTTCCTCTTTGTGTTGGTCTCCTCATAGCACTGTTTGCTCACAGCAGAAACGGGGCTGCCACAGCCTCCTGCGGCTCTGCTGCCTTCTGGGCCCTGCGTGCATGGCATCTATAGCTCCTTGCCCTGATAGTCAATGCTGTGGCCCTTCAAGCTTGTCTTTCAAAGCTTTCACAATCATTACAACTTTTATCAAGGGGAATAATAATCTCTAGGAAAATTATGTCCACTTTAGGAGAATCTGTCAAGTGTAGCCACTTTGGTGTTGTTCTGATAATATACTGTATATGTACAACTTAATAAATTTTGATGAGGCAGAATCTGGTTGGGTATGTTTCTTATATATGTTTGAAGCAGATGGCTGACTACTAACAGGTCATTGCCAGGTGTATTTCTATACTCTTTGAAGAATAACATTTTAATAAAAAATTGAAAAGCAGTTTCTGAACTCAAGAAAAGTTTTATGAGCTATATTTTCTCCCCCT